GGTTTGGGAAGAGGCTGTACAGGGTATCGATCGCAGTTCTCAAGAGAAGAGAGACAGATCAGCAGAGATGCTGCAAACACCAGCTGCCTCGGGGCCACCCCAGTTCTGGGGCTGGCTCTGGCTCGGAGACAGCCTTCTGTCATCCTGTCATCATGACAGGTGATCTTGGTCAGCTTGGCCAGGTCCTCTCAAATCCAGACAACGCCACGCCAACCCTCTGCTCTGCATCAGGGCAGCGTGGGTTTCCCACAGAGGAGGCACGACACGGGAGCCGAGGCCCTCCCCCACACCACCCCTGTGTCCTTCAGCACCTCCTACAGACTCCCTCCCCTTGCCCTTCTGATTCACAGCGCCCACCTCCCTGCACCTACCCTATTCGATCTACAGGGGAGCGGAGTCGCTTCGTGGCCGCCAGCCCGGGAAGGGGCGCCAGCCAGCTGGCGGACGCACGGCTTAGAGGGGCGTCTGGGCAGAGAGGTTTGGGGCTGGGGAGAGATGCAGTGAGCTTGGGAGAGTGGACTGGTAGCACAAATAATGTGTGCATAAGGGTTAGAAGAGGAGGTCCTGGAGCTTTGGTCTTCTCTTTTCCCCCTGCAATTGTGCATTTCGGAGGGACTCTTGCTGCAAGCTCGGTAGGCAATAGCATCCGCTCCAAGACTACACTTCCCAGAAGGCTGTGAGTGGGTGGGGGGGGGGGGGGCGCGGGGAACAGGCAACCTGTGTTGCGCTTGCGCAAAGACTGCGCTGGAAAGGCAGGTGGGGAGGAGGGGAGGCGTGCCCGCGACGGGGCGAGGGGGAGGGGGCCGCGCGGCGGCGGCGCCAGGGCGGGCGCGCGTCCGCGGCGGTGATGGCGGTGCGTGAACGCGCGGCGGCAGCAATGGCCGCTCTGGAGCGGCGGGTGCCGAGTCTCGATGACTTCGCGGGACAGAGCTGGAGCTCGTGGGTGGAGCGGGCCGACCTGCCCGCGGCTGACGGTGAGTAAAGCCACCCTAAAGTCCGGGGACCCCATCACTATCTCCCCTCCCCCCTTCCGGGCCCCCGCCAGCTGAGGGGAGCCGCCGACTGGAGCCGCCGTCCGGCTCCCCGGCCCCCCAAACAAAGGACCCGCCGGGTCCTAGTGCCCGCCCGCTCCGTCACCTTCGCGCCTCCGGGTCCTAGCGCCTGCTCACCGCTCGCAGCCCACCCTGCCAACCTCTGCCTCTGCCAGTCGCTAATACCTGCCCCCATATAGGCTTGCCTTTATCTTTCTCCTTGCCTGCTGCCCCTCAGCTCGCGACCCTCCTGCACCTGCCTCCAGCTTTCCCTGTCCGCAACAGTCCTCCACGTGTTTCCCACGCACCCCACTTCTGTGCCCCCTTCCTCACCCCCCTTGTTCCTTCGCCTTTTGCCCCACACCTCCTGCTCCTTTTCGGCATTTGCCTGCAGCTGCAGTGCTTTTAGACCCCCGCCCTCTCCGCGTTAGTTCGTCCGTCCATCCATCTATCCTCCCTCCCTCCATCCTTCGGTCCATCCATCCATGCCTCCAACCCACTGTCCTTTCCCAGGCCTCTTGCCCTGCCTCTTGGCTCTCTGCTCTTACTCTCACCTTCTCTAGGCCCCTGAGTGCCTTAGTGAGCGGGCCTACAGCCCCTTCTTCTGATCTTTGTCTTCTGGGCCCCAGGGAGCACCTGGCCTCGTGGCCTTTCGGGGTGACAGCAGGCATCACGCCCCTGAAGAAGTTTGCAAGTGAGAAGAGGTGGAGGAGGAGACTGCACGGAGCACAGCTAAGATGTTTTTGTCATTAACCCAGAAACTGAGGTACAAGGGCAACCCCTGCCCAAAGGCCCTCTAAGAAGGGGAGGGACTTGCATAGCTGACCAAGGAGACTTTGAAGATGCTCAAGGACCAAAGACAGCAGTTTCTCTGCTCTGTGACCATCCTATCAGTGCAGGACCTGAGAAGCTGGGTGTAACTTTGACAATGCTATGGTAACCCAGGTGGAGCAAAATTGAGTTCATGGGGGTGGGGACCTGGGAGAGTATCTATTTGGGATGCCACATAGTAGCAGAAAGGACCCATCGAGAAATCTCAAGAAGAGACTCAGGGACTTATAGAAACATTGGTTAAGGACGGTTTCCCCTTTAAATGGGGAAGCAGGCCCAGAAAAGAGATGATACTTACCCACAATCACCCAACTAGTTAGCAGTGGAACCCTAAACTGCACCTTGAAGTGAAGGGTCCCATAAGAAAGGTGGATGGATTCTTCTTAGTGGGGCCATCTTAGTCCAGATGCAGCAGGTGAAGGAAGATGGGCATTTGAGAATGGACCCACTGAAAGGTTCCCCAAGTGGTCCTAGCACCAGGAGCTTGTCACGGAGTGTGGGCTTCATACTGTTGAGCTGCAGGCCCTGCTTGGGGCTTCTGGAAAGGGGACAACCTCTGGGTTGTCTTCTGGGAAGAACAGTCTCTGGTAAGGAGAGGCTGGAGACTCTCTAAAACTGGCCCTGACCCTTCTGAGCTGTGTTTCTCCTCTAGGGGCTGAGCTGGAGGAGAGTAGCAAAAACACGAAGAAGTTGGATGCCATGACCCTCATTAAAGAAGGTGGGAGTCGACACACATTAGGGCTGGGACCCAGCCCCAGTGACATGGGCTTCTGTCATTGCAGACATGTCCATCTTCGGGCACTGCCCTGCCCATGATGACTTCTACTTGGTTGTGTGTAACCACTGCAGCCAAGTGGTGAAGCCTCAAGCTTTCCAGAAGCACTGCGGTGAGGGGAGCCCTAGGGAGGAGATAAAGGGACCTTGATTATTCTTTCCACCTCCTGGTGACAGAAAGAAGACATGGGCCCCTCAGCAAGCTTTATGGCCGGGCCCCACCCCCACCTCCAGCCCCTGCCAGCTCTCAGAAATGCCATGTAGTGAATGGGCAGGGCCCAGCTTGTAGGGCCCCAGGTTCCACGAAAACCTCCTCCAGGGAGAAGGGCCAGGGGTCCCGGAGCCGTGGCCACCAGCCTCCTGAGAAGACCCAGAAGGACAACCTCTGGTAAGGAGAGGCTGGAAACTTTCTAAGACTGGTCCCTCAGCCAACCCCCTCTCTCTGTGTGTAGCCTTTTCGTGCCTGTGGTGAATCTGGAGAAGATGTCCAGTCTCCCGAAGCCTGATGGACATGGAATCAGGGTGGCCCCACCCTCTGCTTTTCTCAGCCAGCCAGGGGGCCTCACCAAGGACTCCCCTGGAAAACCTCCCATGGCTCCCCCTTCTAAAGAACCTCCTGGCAGAGAGAACATCGAGATCATCCCCAGTGAGGGGTCCAGTCACTGGGCTGAAGGCAGCCCTCCTGAAAAGGAGCCCAGTGGGACCAGGCTGCCCCCTAAAACCCACCGGAAGATGGCTCGTGAGTAGTTGTGGTCTTGGGGGTCCAGAATGCTTGAGGTTCATTGGAAGTGCTTTCCCCACAGGGAAGGAGTGCGACCTCAACAGGCAGTGTGGGGTAATAAATCCAGAGACCAAAAAGATCTGTACCCGCCTGTTGACCTGCAAGGTAACCCCCTTCCCACTGCACGGTGAGGGAGGACTCCCCAGCTCTCCACTCTGCTGTATTCTAGATCCACTCAGTACACCAGCGCCGGGAAGTCCAGGGCCGGGCCAAGGACTTTGACGTGCTGGTGGCAGAGCTGAAGGCCAACTCCCGCAAAGGGGAGTCTCCCAAGGAGAAGAGCCCAGGGCGCAAGGAGCAAGTTCTCGAGCGCCCCTCCCAGGAGCTCCCCTCCTCAGTCCAGGTTGTAGCAGCGGTGGCTGCTCCCAGCAGCACCTTCTCTGTTCGTGCCAAGCAGACCTACCCATACTGTGCACTGCCCAGGTACGTCTAGAATCCAACCCCTACCTCACCTGCATTCCCCTGGCATCCCTTTTGGCCCTTCCAGGTCCCGGGCCTCCTCCGAGAGTGAATTGGATGATGAAGGCCCCTGTGGTGGTGATGGGGACCCAGGCCTGTTCCCCTTCCCCATGCCCCGGGGTGGGACCCAGGCCTCCAGCGAAGAGAGTGAGGAGGAGGGGACATCTGACGACCTCCACCCACCCCCTGACTGCCATTATGCAACCCGGCCCCCACGGCCACAGGCGGTAAGGACCTGGAATAGGGGCCTATGGAGGGGCTGCCAACCATGCACCTTCCTTCTGCCTTTAGTTCTGCACCTTTGGGAGCCGGCTGGTGAGCCCAGGATGCTATGTGTTTAGCCGCCGGCTGGACCGGTTCTGCTCAGCACTCAGCTCCATGCTGGAACGGCACCTCAGCACACACATGTGGAAGTAAGTCTCTCGGACCCAGAATGGAAGTTCTAGCAGTCACAGTGGGGCTTTCTTTTTGCTGCAGGAAGATCCCACCGGCAGCTGAACCTCCAGCTCACCTTGTCAACTCCCCGTTATCTGCTCCCCTGAGCCCATCCTCTACAGGCACCTGCCCCCGCCTTCCAGGTCCAACCCTGAGACCTGCCTGCCCAGCCTCCATGCCCCCCACCAAGGACAACCTTGTCCCCAGCTACCCTGCAGGCTCCCCCAGCGTGGCGGCTGCCTGTAGCCAGGCAGAGTGCATGGGCGGGAGCCAGGCTATCACCTCACCACTGCCTGCCAACACGCCATCCCCGTCCTTCAGCAAGCTGCCGCCTTCCAAGGCCAGCAAGTCATCCAAAGGCAAGGACGGGGTGGAGGTGGAGGCCCCTTCTCGAAAGCGGAAGTTATCCCCTGGCCCTACCACTCTTAAACGGACCTGCATCCTGGAGCCCACTGGAAAAGGGAAACCCTCTGGCTGTAGGGGCCTCTCGGCCAAAACTAAAACAGCCCTGAGCATGGGGCTTAATGGGACAATGGGGCCAAGAGTGAAGCGGGCAGGGCCCCTGGACTGTCGTGGCTCCCCTCATCAGCTCCCCACACCAGTCAAGGCTTCTCAGCTGGAGAACCGGGGAGCAGCTGGACACCCAGCCAAGGCCCTGCCAACCAACTGCCTCTCTGAGGAGGAGGTGGCCAAGAAGCGGAAAAACCTGGCCACTTATTGCCGGCCAGTGAAGGCCAAGCACTGTCAGGCTGGTGCCCCTGCTGATGTGGCCTGCTCTGTGCGCCGCAAGAAGCCAGGCCCGGCCCTGGCCTTTGAGGAGAAGTGCTCTACACTGAAGGTACCAGCCAGGCTCCCTGAAGATTGATGAGGTCTTTCTGAATTGGCTGTGACCCTCATTCCAGGTACTGGAGCTACCTCTGTTCCCTGAAGGAAAGGGAGTTTGAGTCCCTGGGTCACAGCCTAACATGCCGAGCAGCAAGGTGGGTGGGCTGGTCTCACTGGTTTTTCCTCTGACCCTTTCTCTCGCCTCTTGTCTTCCTGCAGTCAAAAGCCCATTAACGAGAAAGTGCCTGCCCACTGCAACGGAGCCGCCAGCACCTCCTCCCCTCCAGATCCGGGCCCCAGGCTGCTGCCGCTTTTTATAACTTTATATTATTTTTTTTTAAGAAAAAAAGCTCTTTAAAATACCTCAAGACTGTCTCCCTGTTCTGTTGCTGCTATGAAAATATAAAAACAGAAACATAGAAAAGGAAGGAAAAAAAATAACAAAATGAGTGTCCTTACTGTCCCCAGCC